ATGCCCACAGGGACATGCCAGCTGCATCTCAAGGGCAGGGGCCAGGGTCAGAACAGGAGGCCCCTTTCTAGTGGATGCAACACCGCACAGCAGCGCAGGACAAGGCTGTCTCACCTGCTGTTACCAACGCCCCCAGGTTGTGTTTCTCTTCGGAACGCTCCAGATGCAATGCCGATCTGGGCACGCAGGGAGGTGGGGGGTGATGGGAAGCTCACCAGGAACCAGGGACTGGGGCCCAGACTGACCTGTCAGAAGGCACCAAGGTGGACGTGGTGTGGCCGGTCCTGCTTCACTAGCCTTGCTCCTCCTAGTGGGAGGCCGTGCACTCTGCCAACCCGCTATCCCCCACCCTCACCCTGCCTCGGATCCACACCACCTTCCTGCTGGGAGGTGTGGGGTGACAGGAAGCTCTTGCCCCACACCATGGTCCTGGCGCGGTCCTGGTGTGAGACATCCTGCATTTGAAACAGCTGTGTGACTTCAGGAGAGTTACTTGACCTTTCTGTCTCAGCGTCTTCTGCAAAAGACTGAACAGGAACTCCGTGGCTCGGGCGAACTCACTCCTGTCAAGTGCATAGGAAGGGGCACGAGTGGGCGGGGAGGTGCTGCCCTGTTATTCACAGAACACTTTGCCCAGGCAACACACTACAAATCCACAACCTCGCTCCCTGCAGGTGCACTGAGACCACCCACGCCCTCCCGGACACCAACGCCCACCATCAGATTCGCTGCGCAAAGTCCCAGAGCCGCCGGCGCACGCTCACACCCCGGCGAGCAGCCCCCAGCTCCCTCCCTCCGAGAGGAGCCCGGTCCGCGACCAGCCCAGCCCATCCCAGTCCCGCGCGGAGTCCTGGATTCCAGCCGCTCGCAGTGACTCGGTACTCGGGATAGTGCCGGGGGCCGCAGCCCTGTCCCGCTGCCGCCGCCGGATGCCCCGAGTCGGCCGTCACGCACCCCCCGCGGGAGCCCGCGCCGCCCGCCGCGCCGGGGCCGTTTAAATGGGCCAAGTTGTGGCGGCGGCGTCGGCGGCGGAGTCTCCCAAGTCCCCGCCGGGCGGGCGCGCGCCAGTGGACGCGGGTGCACGACTGACGCGGCCCGGGCGGCGGGGCGGGGGCTTGGGACCCCCGAGAGGGGCGGGGACTCCGCGACTCCTCGCTGCCGGGCTCGGCCTGGCGGGTGGGTCGGCGAGCCGGGCGTGGGACTGCCCCGGGCGCGGGCGCTGGTGGCCGGGGCGCGGGACTCCAGACGCCCCGGGGAGCCCCGAGGCCCTGGAACTGCGGCGCTCGGCGAGTCGATCCGGGATCGATAGCAGCTCCATGTCTCCGGCCTCTGAGGCCCCGCCGGCCGGCTGGGCAGTCCGGGGAGGCCTGGCGGGCGGCGCGTAGGCGGCGGCTGCGGGCGCCGGGGCGCACTAGCGGACGGCGTGGGCGCGCGGCCAGGCGCCTCCCCGGCCCCCGCGACCCAACTCCAGCCCGGGCCGGAATAAGTTGCTGCCGCCGGCGGAGAGCGGGGCTGCGGAGCCACCGGGGCGCCATGCCGGCGGTCAAGAAGGAGTTCCCGGGCCGCGAGGACCTGGCCCTGGCTCTGGCCACGTTCCACCCGACCCTGGCCGCGCTGCCGCTGCCGCCGCTGCCAGGCTACCTGGCGCCACTGCCCGCGGCGGCCGCCCTCCCCCCGGCCGCCTCGCTGCCCGCCTCGGCCGCCGGTTACGAGGCTCTGCTGGCCCCGCCGCTCCGCCCCCCGCGCGCCTACCTCAGCCTGCACGAGGCCGCCCCGCACCTCCACCTGCCCAGGGACCCGCTGGCCCTCGAGCGCTTCTCGGCCACCGCGGCCGCGGCCCCGGATTTCCAGCCGCTGCTGGACAACGGCGAGCCGTGCATCGAGGTGGAGTGCGGCGCCAACCGCGCGCTGCTCTACGTGCGCAAACTCTGCCAGGGCAGCAAGGGCCCGTCCATCCGCCACCGCGGCGAGTGGCTCACGCCCAACGAGTTCCAGTTCGTCAGCGGCCGCGAGACGGCCAAGGACTGGAAGCGCAGCATCCGCCACAAAGGTGCCGCCGCCCCTCCCTTCGCTGCCGGGACCCCTCACAGGGTCTGCCTCGGCTCTGCTCGCAGGGAAAAGTCTGAAGACGCTTATGTCCAAGGGGATCCTGCAGGTGCATCCTCCGATCTGCGACTGCCCGGGCTGCCGAATATCCTCCCCGGTGGTGAGATGCGGGGCTCGGTTGGGGCTGGGAGTTGCCCCACCTTCCTCTCCTCCTGCCCCACCAGAACCGGGGGCGGCTGGCAGACAAGAGGACAGTCGCCCTGCCTGCCGCCCGGAACCTGAAGAAGGAGCGAACTCCCAGCTTCTCTGCCAGCGATGGTGACAGCGACGGGAGTGGCCCCACCTGTGGGCGGCGGCCAGGCTTGAAGCAGGAGGATGGTCCGCACATCCGTATCATGAAGAGAAGGTACTTGGACCAGGGCCGGACAGGAAGGCGCAGCAACATGGACCTTCTGCTTCCCTTCCTGCAGAGTCCACACCCACTGGGACGTGAACATCTCTTTCCGAGAGGCGTCCTGCAGGTAGGAGCCGTGCTGTGCGTGCATAAGAGGGGCGGGGTCAGCTTTTCCCGGTCTCGTTCTGCAGCCAGGACGGCAACCTTCCCACCCTCATATCCAGCGTCCACCGCAGCCGCCACCTCGTTATGCCCGAGCATCAGAGCCGCTGTGAATTCCAGAGAGGCAGCCTGGAGATTGGCCTGCGACCCGCCGGTGAGGAGCACAGGGGGCCTGAGGGCGGGGTCGATGCAGGTGGGCACTCACTACCCTCCCGCAGGTGACCTGTTGGGCAAGAGGCTGGGCCGCTCCCCCCGTATCAGCAGCGACTGCTTTTCAGAGAAGAGGGCACGAAGCGAATCGCCTCAAGGTAAGAGCGTGGCTGGGACGAGAGACAGGTCATGGAGAAACCTCTCACCCCGGGTCCTCCCCAGCAGAGGCGCTGCTGCTGCCGCGGGAGCTGGGGCCCAGCATGGCCCCGGAGGACCATTACCGCCGGCTTGTGTCAGCACTGAGCGAGGCCAGCACCTTTGAGGACCCTCAGCGCCTCTACCACCTGGGCCTCCCCAGCCACGGTGAGGACCCACCCTGGCATGATCCCCCTCATCGGGGGGATCACTGCTGTTGTCCCCCACCCAGATCTCCTGAGGGTCCGGCAGGAGGTGGCGGCTGCAGCTCTGAGGGGCCCCAGTGGCCTGGAAGCCCACCTGCCCTCCTCCACGGCAGGTCAGCGTCGGAAGCAGGGCCTGGCTCAGCACCGGGAGGGCGCCGCCCCAGCTGCCGCCCCGTCCTTCTCGGAGAGGTACTGGGGTGGCTGCCGTTCTCTGCTTGTTTGGGGACGCCGCTCATTGCGCTGCCGTCCACAGGGAGCTGCCTCAGCCGCCCCCCTTGCTGTCGCCGCAGAATGCCCCTCACGTCGCCCTGGGCCCCCATCTCAGGCCCCCCTTCCTGGGGGTGCCCTCGGCTCTGTGCCAGACCCCAGGTGAGGAGGCGGGTGCGCATCCCCTGGGAGCCCCCCGACCCCGCGTTGTCCCCCTCCCCACCAGGCTACGGCTTCCTGCCCCCCGCGCAGGCGGAGATGTTCGCCTGGCAGCAGGAGCTCCTGCGGAAGCAGAACCTGGCCCGGTAGGTGCGGGGAGGCGGGCGGGGCCGCGCGGAGGCGGCTGACCCGCGTCTGCCCCCGGCCCAGGCTGGAGCTGCCCGCCGACCTCCTGCGGCAGAAGGAGCTGGAGAGCGCGCGCCCACAGCTGCTGGCGCCCGAGACCGCCCTGCGCCCCAACGACGGCGCCGAGGAGCTGCAGCGGCGCGGGGCCCTGCTGGTGCTGAACCACGGCGCGGCGCCACTGCTGGCCCTGCCCCCCCAGGGGCCCCCGGGCTCCGGACCCCCCACCCCGTCCCGGGACTCTGCCCGGCGAGCCCCCCGGAAGGGGGGTCCCGGCCCTGCCTCAGCGCGGCCCAGCGAGTCCAAGGAGATGACGGGGGCTAGGCTCTGGGCACAAGATGGCTCGGAAGACGAGCCCCCCAAAGACTCGGACGGAGAGGACCCCGAGACGGCAGCTGTTGGGTGCAGGGGGCCCACTCCGGGCCAAGCTCCAGCTGGAGGGGCCGGCGCCGAGGGGAAGGGGCTTTTCCCAGGGTCCACACTGCCCCTGGGCTTCCCTTATGCCGTCAGCCCCTACTTCCACACAGGTGGGCACCCCCACACTCTAGATCCTTCCAGACCAGAGCCCTAGTAACACGCCCCACAACTCAGGCGCGGTAGGGGGACTCTCCATGGATGGGGAGGAGGCCCCAGCCCCTGAGGACGTCACCAAGTGGACCGTGGATGACGTCTGCAGCTTCGTGGGGGGCCTGTCTGGCTGTGGAGAGTACACTCGGGTAAGGGGGGGCCCCAGTTCCTGGGGCGGGGCGGGTCCTGACCCTCCCTCCCTCCCCCTTCCAGGTCTTCAGGGAGCAGGGGATCGACGGGGAGACCCTGCCACTGCTGACGGAGGAGCACCTGCTGACCAACATGGGGCTGAAGCTGGGGCCCGCCCTCAAGATCCGGGCCCAGGTGAGACGCTGGGGAGTGAGGTCAGGGTCTCCGCGACAGCCCCCACCAGGCCATCTCTCTGCAGGTGGCCAGGCGCCTGGGCCGAGTTTTCTACGTGGCCAGCTTCCCCGTGGCTCTGCCACTGCAGCCACCAACCCTGCGGGCCCCGGAGCGAGAACTCGGCACAGGAGAGCAGCCCTTGTCCCCCACGACGGCCACGTCCCCCTATGGAGGGGGCCACGCCCTTGCCGGTCAAACTTCACCCAAGCAGGAGAATGGGACCTTGGCTCTACTTCCAGGGGCCCCCGACCCTTCCCAGCCTCTGTGTTGAGGTTGCCGGGGGTAGGGGTGGGGCCACACAAATCTCCAGGAGCCACCACTCAACACAATGGCCCTGCCTCCCACCGCTTTATTTCTTTCGGTTTCGGATGCAAAACAAAAAATTTTAAAAGAAAATGTGACTTCAAAGGAAAGGAACAAATTTTCAAAGACTTGGGGGAGTGAAGGCAGAGCCTGGTGCAGATGGACGAGGTCTGCAGACGGAGGGCAGAGGTGGTGGAAGGGGCCAGGGGCCTGCAGGCCTCCCCCTGGAACTGGGACTGGTCTCGGTCTGCTGACGTCAGGGTCAGCTCCCCCGCGGAGCTGACTTCAGCAGCCCACAGCTGTGGGGCTTCAGCAGCCACACCAGCCCAGCCCAGCCCAGCTCTCGATACGTTTGGTCTTTCATGCTGAAAAATAAATAATAAAGCCTGTCCCGTGTCTACTGCCTCCCCCAACTGCACAG